TTAAAGAGTTTACATTTTAGTTCAGGCTTTCAGAAGGAGAGGCAGTGAGTGTGCTATACTGTATAGCATGTGGGCTCTTGAACCAGCCTCTCCACTCACCTCTCCACCTGCTGTGTGACCTTGGCATTTGATTTTTAAGCGACTCGATTTTCTATTTTGTAACATAATCGTTGACTTCAAATTAAAGACATATCTAGTTTCATTTCAGGTGTACGGCACCATACGAAGATGGGGCTAAGAAAATGTTACTATCCTGTATAAACAAGAGGGTTTCTCGCACGTTTTCTTCCTTTAGTATCTGGCATTATTCAATACTGTCCATATTCTACTCCCTGTTCACCGATGAACTGGGACATGTTTTTCACTGCAGCTTAGTCGTCTGGGTGTGCCTGGGGAGGCGTCACAAAGAGCCTATAAAGGGTCCCCACCTACAACGGGAGTAAGAGCGCTGGAAGGAACCCAGGAAGGGCATGGAGACCAAGCGTTCGGTTTCGGAGTGTTTTTTGTGTGTGCCCATATTCACCGAGCTTGGGTTCTCCCACTCGTAACGAAAAGCCCAGTCACTGAGCTGCTACATTTTCTGCCATATCTTAGCCGTCCCCACGCCCCCACACCACCGCCCCACCCTACCTCACCCTCAAGCGTGAGTGAATGCGCAAATAAGGGTTTTCAAGGCGTCAGTGGGAAAGAGGGAGGGGAAGGCAACGCTGAGGACGGGAGGACAGGGCGGTGGCATCCCTCTAGCGAGAGAGAGCCAGAGCCCTCGGCGGCGAGGAAAGCTAAAACCCGGCAGTCCCGGGCCAGAGGAGGCCAAGGCAAGATGCTGGACGGGCGGGGACCGATGGGGGGCAGCAGACCATGGCCGCGCACCCAGTGCGCCCCCGGGGCCTCCTCTTGTCCCGAGGAGCACCCCCGCTCCCGGTGTCTTTTGGTTTCGACCGGCCGACTGGGAGGGGCCGTGGGACGCCATTCCCATAATGCTCTGGGGCGTGCCGCCGCCGTCGCTGCCACCTCCCCTACCGCTAGTGGAAGAAGATGGCGGAAGGCGGAGCGGCGGATCTGGACACCCAGCGGTCTGACATCGCGACGCTGCTCAAAACCTCGCTCCGGAAAGGGGACACCTGGTAAGAGAAAGGGGTTGAGATGCCCGCGGTTGATTTTCCTTAACCAATTTCTTTTATTTTTTAGGTACCTAGTCGATAGTCGCTGGTTCAAACAGTGGAAAAAATATGTTGGCTTTGACAGTTGGGACAAATACCAGATGGGAGATCAAAATGTGTATCCTGGACCCATTGATAACTCTGGACTTCTCAAAGGTCATTATTTTCTTCCTTCAGTCAAGTTGTAAGTTAGGTATTGAGTTTATTTTTTCTTTTGCAGATGGTGATGCCCAGTCACTTAAGGAACACCTTATTGATGAATTGGATTACATACTGTTGCCAACTGAAGGTTGGAATAAACTTGTCAGCTGGTACACATTGATGGAAGGTCAAGAGCCAATAGCACGAAAGGTACATTTTAATAATAACTGACTATAAATATTCCTCAAAGATCTCTAAAATGCGTCATTTATAGTGTCAACACTCAAAGAATGGACGAAAAGAAAGCAAGGATATAAGCAGAAAATACGATGGAATCAAAATCCAAGAGAAACAGCAGACAATAGAAACAGACCCATAAGAAACCCAGGTAATTGAGTTAGTAGATTTTAGAATAGTGGGCTTATTATGCTTAAAAAAAAAAAAAAAGGCAGATGAGAAGTAGGGCAAAACTATTAAAGAAGAAGCAAATAGAATTCTAAAACTAATAATATGGAAATTTTATGGATTTAATGTTTGGGAATAAAATTATTAGACCAAACAGAACTGAAGAGAAAATTTGTAAACTAAATGATTTGTCAATAGAAAATATAGAGTCTAAAGCTTAGAGAGACAAAAGAATAGAAAATACAGAAAAAAGCTAAGGCATAAATGGAATGCAGTAAGTAAGTTTAACATGCATACATATAGTTGGAATCTTGGAGAGGAAAGAAAGAGTGGGTAGAACTAATACCAAAGGACGTAATAGCTGAGAATTTTCCCAAACTGAGAAAGGTGTCATGCTTTAAAGAAATGCTATGAATCCCAAACTGAAATAATACAAACAAAACTGTACCTAGTACAAATGTTGAAAAGCAAAGGCAAAAAAATTTCTAATAATAGCCAGAGAAAAAGACATGTTATCTTCAAAATAAGGATAAGACAAAATAATGATTTCTCAAGAGAAACCATGGAAGCCAGAAAACAATGGACTTTGATATGTTAAAAGAAAATAACTGCCAATGTAGGATTCTGTGACTAAGAAAATAATCCTTCAGGGATGAAGGTGAAAAAAGCCATTTTCAAATGAAAACTAATAGAATTTGTTACCTGCAGACGTGTATTAAAGGCACTACAAAATAATCTTAAGAATGGAAGGAAAATTATTCCAGATGAAAGCTTGGAGATGCAGGAAAACAGTGTAGACTGACAAAATGTAAATGTTGTGAGTAAGTCTTAAGATGGACTGTTGAAAACATTAATAATAATTTTTATGGAGTTGAAAATGTGTATAGAATTAACTACACAATAGTGTTAGCATGTAAGTTAAGATAATATTCTCTACTATGTTCCCTGGTGATCCCCAGCTCCTCATATCCATATTCTTGGGCACTCTTCTTCCATGTTGTACTGAGGTTGGTCTGTGTGGCCAATAGCATATAGCAGTACTCATGGTACATCGCTTTCGAGATTAGGTTATAAAAAAACACCGCGGCTTACATCTTGGGTGCACACGCACTCTAGCTGTCTCTCTTTCTCATTTCTCACTCGGGGAATTCAACTGCATATGGCGAGGACACTCAGGCAGCCTATGGAGAGGCCCACATGGTGAGGAACTGAGATCTCTGGCCAATAGAGAGGAACGGAGGCCTGCAACAACCATGTGAGTGACCTTGGAAGTGGATCCTTTAGTTCTGACACTGATTTGTTTTGTTTCATTATTTTAGGTGGTTGAACAGGGTATGTTTGTAAAGCACTGCAAAGTAGAAGTATATCTCACAGAATTGAAGCTATGTGAAAATGGAAACATGAATAATGTTGTAACTCGAAGATTTAGCAAAGCTGACACAATAGGTAATGCAAGATCCTGTCTTGTTTTTAATCCATATATTTATATATCTTTCCTCCTTAAATCTAGATACAATTGAAAAGGAAATAAGAAAAATCTTCAGTATTCCAGATGAAAAGGAGACCAGATTGTGGAACAAATACATGAGTAACACATTTGAACCACTGAATAAACCAGACAGCACCATTCAGGATGCTGGTTTATACCAAGGACAGGTATTGTTTATTTTAAGCATACTGTATTATACAAAAACACCCTTTTATTGTGTCATATTTGCAGGTATTAGTGATAGAACAGAAAAATGAAGATGGAACATGGCCAAGGGGTCCTTCTACTCCTAAGTAAGTGCTCCCACTTCTTATGGCTTATTGTATTATCTAATTTAACATTTTCATATTTTTAAAGGTCCCCAGGTGCATCCAATTTTTCAACTTTACCAAAGATCTCTCCTTCATCTCTATCAAATAATTATAACAACATGAACAACAGAAAGTAAGCACTGAATCTTAAAAACTCTTTGTTTATGGCTGCATTATGAAAATTTTTTTTCTTCCAGTGTGAAAAACTCAAATTACTGTCTTCCATCATATACCGCTTATAAGAACTATGATTATTCGGAACCTGGAAGAAACAATGAACAGCCAGGCCTCTGTGGCCTAAGTAACTTGGGAAATACGTGTTTCATGAACTCAGCTATTCAGGTAGGTCTTTGTAAACAAAATGAAACTCATGTAAAAATTAAGTTTGTTTTCTTTCCTGTTCTAGTTACCGGTTTACTAAAATAGTGAGCATACATGATCACTTGAGAATTGGGCTTCTGGAGCACCTGAACAGAAAGGGAGTGGTTCATATTCAGCATTACAAAAGACAACTTTCTCTTTTTGAAGGGGATTACTTTGGCTATTTTCCAGGTACTGGGGAAATTCCAAATGCATTACAAGTTTTTTACTTGAAAATATATTTTATTTTTTGCAGTGTTTGAGCAACACACCTCCACTTACTGAGTATTTCCTCAATGATAAGTATCAAGAAGAACTGAATTTTGACAATCCCTTAGGAATGAGAGGTGAAATAGCTAAATCTTATGCCGAACTGATCAAGCAAATGTGGTCTGGAAAGTTTAGCTACGTCACCCCAAGAGCCTTTAAGGTTAGTGTGGTAAATGCATTTTAGCAAGGGTAGAACTGATTTGATGGTTTTGCATTTCTTACAGACACAGGTAGGACGTTTTGCACCTCAGTTCTCTGGATATCAGCAGCAAGACTGTCAAGAACTGTTAGCTTTCCTATTAGATGGATTACATGAGGATTTGAATAGAATTAGGAAAAAACCATATATACAATTAAAAGATGCAGATGGAAGGCCAGATAAGGTAAATTTCATGATCCTATTGTCACCATTGTTCTCTTTCTAATTTGTGTCTATTATCCTTGTAGGTGGTTGCCGAAGAAGCCTGGGAAAACCATTTAAAACGAAATGATTCTATCATAGTAGATATATTTCATGGCCTTTTCAAATCAACTTTAGTTTGTCCTGAGTGTGCTAAGATTTCAGTAACATTTGATCCTTTTTGTTACTTGACACTTCCATTGCCCATGAAAAAAGAACGCACCTTGGAAGTTTACTTAGTTAGAATGGATCCACTTACCAAACCTATGCAGGTAAATCATGGGTTGGTTTGTTTTGTTTTTTTATAAATTCATTACAATTTTTTTTGTTTTTTAGTACAAAGTGGTTGTCCCCAAAATTGGAAACATATTAGATCTTTGTACAGCATTGTCTGCTTTGTCAGGAATACCTGCAGATAAGGTAAGATGTTTCTGGGGTTGAAGTATATAAGTAACCAGCTTAATAGAAATTCGTTTCCTTTTAGATGATAGTTACTGATATATACAATCATAGATTTCACAGAATATTCGCTATGGATGAAAACCTTAGTAGTATTATGGAACGGGATGATATTTATGTGTAAGTATAAAACTCATTGTGCAAAATATTACTTGAGAGTTTATGGTCAGTTTTGTCCTTGTAGGTTTGAAATTAACATCAATAGGACAGAAGATACAGAGCACGTGATTATTCCTGTTTGCCTAAGAGAAAAATTCAGACACTCGAGTTATACCCACCATACTGGTTCTTCACTTTTTGGTCAGCCCTTTCTTATGGCTGTACCACGAAACAATACTGAAGACAAACTTTATAATCTCCTGCTCTTGAGAATGTGGTAAGTGCCAGACAATTCTACATTGACAAAATCTGAACTTGTTTGATTTTTGATTTTACTTAAGCCGATATGTCAAAATATCTACTGAAACTGAAGAAACTGAAGGATCCCTACACTGCTGTAAGGACCAAAATATTAATGGGAATGGCCCAAATGGCATACATGAAGAAGGCTCACCAAGTAAGACTTTTCTGTTAAATTGTACAAATGTTTTTATTTAAAGCTCTCTAATATCTAAAATTAGGTGAAATGGAAACAGATGAGCCAGATGATGAATCCAGCCAGGATCAAGAACTTCCCTCAGAGAATGAAAACAGTCAGTCTGAAGATTCAGTTGGAGGAGATAATGATTCTGAAAATGGATTATGTACTGAGGATACTTGCAAAGGTCAACTCACGGGACACAAAAAACGATTGTTTACATTCCAGTTCAACAACTTAGGCAATACTGATATCAACTACATCAAAGATGATACCAGGCATATAAGATTTGATGATAGGCAGCTTAGGCTAGATGGTAAGTATTTGTGAAAAATGGCTTGAACATTAATTTTAAAGAAAAAATATGTTTTCCACCTTAGAAAGATCTTTTCTTGCTTTGGATTGGGATCCTGATTTGAAAAAAAGATATTTTGATGAAAATGCTGCTGAGGTAAGTCATCACTCACTCACTTATTTACCTTTGTTCTCTTAACTCAAGAAATACTTCTCTTTAGGACTTTGAAAAACATGAAAGTGTGGAGTATAAACCTCCTAAAAAACCCTTTGTGAAATTAAAAGATTGCATTGAACTTTTTACAACAAAAGAAAAGCTAGGTGCTGAAGATCCCTGGTAAGAGACAAAATTAAATAATTGTTTTTGTTATCAAGTGTTAAATACTTCTGTTTATTCTTAGGTATTGTCCGAATTGTAAAGAACATCAGCAAGCCACAAAGAAATTGGATTTATGGTCCCTGCCTCCAGTACTTGTAGTACATCTCAAGCGATTTTCTTACAGTCGATACATGAGAGACAAGTTGGATACCTTAGTTGATTTTCCTATCAAGTAAGCTTTAATTGTACTTTATAAGCATTGGGATAAAAATTAACTTGGTTTCTTTTTTAAACAGTGACTTGGATATGTCGGAATTCTTAATTAATCCAAATGCAGGTCCTTGCCGCTATAATCTGATTGCTGTTTCCAACCACTATGGAGGGATGGGAGGAGGACACTGTAAGTTGACAGTTTGCCTTTTTACCCAAATCTTTCGTCACAGTGATTATATTTTTTTCATTAGATACTGCTTTTGCAAAAAATAAAGATGATGGAAAATGGTACTATTTTGATGACAGTAGTGTCTCCACTGCATCTGAAGACCAAATTGTGGTAAGTTTGTCTTATATTTCCTGAGAACTATGCATAACTGTTTTAACATCCTTTGTTTTGACAGTCCAAAGCAGCATATGTACTCTTCTACCAGAGACAAGACACTTTCAGTGGAACTGGCTTTTTTCCTCTTGACCGAGAAACTAAAGGTGCTTCAGCTGCCACTGGCATCCCATTAGAAAGTGATGAAGATAGCAATGATAATGACAATGATATAGAAAATGAAAACTGTATGCACACTAACTAATGAAAGTCCTAGAAGCCATAAAAGAGACACTTTCCTGCTGGTGGTATCTATGGAAATGATGAAGTTACCCACCACATTAAAACAAAAGTCTGAGATGGGGAGTTTCAGATAACCGAATGTAAATCCTTTATCAGATTTTAACTTGTGCAGTACTTGAAGTGAAACACAATGAAAACTTTAACAGAAATTGTCTCTTAATACATTTACAGTCTTGTATTTACAAGCTAAATATATATAGGAAATCACAAATAAATCCCTTTTAAGTTTGCTGCTGTTTTGATTAATTATGTTTCCTTTAATTTTTTGGATGTGAGTTGATGACAAATGTTAAATTTGTGGATGTTGGTCATTTATTTTGCTCTAATAATACTGCAAGAAAACTATGGCTGAACTTAGTTTTTGGATAATCTAGTTCATGTGCATTAGGCTGCCGTATATACTACTATGATATTTAGCTGCAGTATCAATGTGGCATAAATACTGCGGCAGCATTCTTCGAAAACCGCATTTTCAAATTTATCCCCGTAATCAATGTGGGCCTATTAAAAAACCAAATCATGATACAAGAAACAACCTTGGAAAAGTTATTTCCCTTTGTAATACCTTTAAAAATCCAGAGTATTATATTCATTTTACTGCCACTGTGGAAACAGGTTCTAGATTTCATACTCCATCTAAAGTCATTTTTCAGTTACATGTAAGTATTATTTACTGCTATTGGGATCTATTCTTCAGATATTCAAAAACATTTTTTGCTTTAAAATGCATATCTTTAATTGGGTGTTGGTCCAAAATTAAAATTTTTGCTGTCTGTTTTTCTCTACCCCATTTTGTGGTAATTTGGCAACTTGAGCTCTCCCAATTATTGTAATATAAGGACAGACATAATAGTATTCTGTACCCATAGTAATAATTGCATCAAGCTTAGATGAGAAATTTTTTTCATATACTGGCCTTTAAATCATTAATGGACAATTGGCTATAAAGGTAGGTCTGTTAACTTTCTTTGTGTGTTCCTGATGGAATTCACCATAGCCTTACAGCTTTTCTCAGAAGGTAACTTGTTATAAGAGAAATGGCATTTGCATGTTCCAGAGTCAGAACCTGTACAGTATATAAAGCATAAACACCTTGAATTTGATTTTAGTTCACCACATTCAAGGATCCAGGATGCCAAAAATATGTGTGAACATTTGAAACATTTTTATTTGCTGCTTTTTCCCTTTGATATAGTTGAAAGAATGTATTGTAAATTGGCATACAATACTGCCTTTAATAGAAAACCTAAATGCTGGGGCACATTTCACATATCGACTACCTGAGAAATTGCTTTGTGTCCCACTGTTATTAAAGCAAAAAGTATAATGTTCTTCACTTGAACTAATCAAATACAATAGATTATAAATTGTGTATTGTAAATAAAAGTTCACTCTGTGAGTGCACATTTTGGTAAATTATTTATTTATGTTAGCATTTAAAAGTTTAAAAAAAATGCATTTGACCAGGATAAATGAGGTATGTTGATCATGGCTTTGCTTTATATCTTGATATTAAAGCTGGTTTATCATCCTGGTATTTTAAAAGCTGCTTTGGGGTTTTTTTTTTCTTTTTTTTTTTTTTAATGTAAACTAACCTCCTGCATGACAGAGGTTAAAATTTTGTCTGCACTTGAGTTCACTTGAGTTTACATTTGAAATGTGCATGTTTATTTATATAGATTTCAATAAAGCTATTCAAGGCCTTATTTAGTCTTTTATTTCTTACTCTTAATCTTTTAATAAAAATCCCCTACTTTATGGTTAGATGACTATATGCTAGACTTTTTAGTTATAAATAGTTAATACTAGAAAGGAAATTATGTCAGAGCAAAATGAATCCTACTATTAAGGACGTTTTAAAGTTGATTTTTGTCCACTTTAATATTTATTCATTAAACATATGTTTGTGTACCAATCACTGTTGTAGAGTCTGGAGATACAGCAGTAAACAAATATCCTTACCTTCACAGAGCTTACATTCTTTCTGCCATCTACCAACTAATGAACTATATTTCCATTTTTCTGAAGATTTAAAGAAAAGTCAAAGCTAAATCTTTTAAACCTATATTGTGGTCTCCATCCTAATTCTTCAGAGACCACTTTCTTTTTAATGCCTGTCATTAACTTCTGTTCCCACTAAAAGAAGTGATGTTAATAATGCCATTGAAACTGCCAAACTCAAATGTCATTTTTCAGCTGCAAGAAGTATACTTTAAAAATAGTGCAAAAGGATAATACATATTCTAATTAAAAGTAGGCATTCAGACTGGGCACGGTGGTTCATGCCTGTAATCCCAGCACTTTGGGAGACTCAGGCGGGAGGATCACTTGAGCCCAGGAGTTTGAGACCAGCCTGAGTAACATAGTGAGAACCTCATCTGTACAAATATATGTATTTTTTTTTAATTAGCTGGGTGTGCACACACCTGTGTTCCCAGCTACTGGGGAGGCTGAGGTGAGAGAATTGCTTGAGCCCAGGCAGTCAAGGCCGCAGTTAGCCGAAATCACACCCCTGCACTCCAGCCTGTGCAACATAGCAAGACTCTGTCTCAAAAAAAAAAAAGATATTCATAGGTAATACAGGGTAATGGGAATATATCTAGACTAGAATTTCTACTTCTAGCTTTGCCACTTAGCAATCATATGACTTTGAACTTAATCTTTGATAGTGTTTCTTTACCTGTAGAATAATGATGATAATAGCCAGCATTTATTGAGCACTTACTATGGACCAGGCACTATATTAAAGTGTTTATATGCATTCTCTCATTTAATCCCACAACAGCTATGAGGTAGGGATAGTTGTCATCCCCATTTTTCATATGAAGAAACCAAGATACAAAGCATTTAAGTAATATTCCCAAGCTCACACAATTGCTATGGGGTAGAGCCAATATTCTATCCTCAGATATATACTACCTCTCACTGTGTTATAGTGTCTGCCTCATAGGATTGTTGAGAGCTCAAATGAGATCATGTATTTTATGGGAAGAGCTTTGTAAACTTTATTACACACTCACTGATTTCTTCAGTCTAAATAGAAAGACATCTTGAAGTCTAATAACTTTGCTTCTAAAAGTATATTTAGCTCAGTATTCGAGCATTGAATAAGAAAGTACCCACTGGAATATTGACTAACCCATTCCCTTTTAAAAATTAATTTCATTTAATTTATATACCTTTATTACAATTTTAATTAAATGGTAAATACAATGTGACATTTTTTTCTTACCTTTTCATCTAACTTGTGTCCCCTTCTTTCCATTTCCCCAAATGCAACCCTGAATTTCAGGACTTTGTAAACTCTACTCTAGTTTTGCTTTCTGTTTGTTTGTTTGTTTGTTTAGAGACAAGGTCTCCCTCTGTCGCCCAGGCTGGAGTGCAGTGACATAATCATAGTTCACTGTAACCTTGAACTCCTGGGTTAAAGTGATCCTCCTGCCTCAGCCTTATAATTTAGTTTTAATTAACCTCCTTGAAAAAGTTGCAGCCTGGTGCTTTATTTAAATATCTTGCTTTCTCATAATCTGTGTTATTTTAGTAGTCCTGTATTTATCCTTGCTTTCCTGACAACTGGATATAAAACTACACAAAACATTGATTTGGGCACAAAGAAAATCAGTAAGTACCAAAATAGATACAACATAAAGGTGGTGGGGTTTTTTATGAACTAATTTGATTGAAGTGAGTTTATCTTATAAAATAAGCCGGGAGACTGAAATGGAGTCTCCTTCAGTGGTACACCAAAGGGAGTGTAGGGTGTAGTAGGAGCTCTCTGCCTCCGAGAGGAGGAATATATTAGACTGATAACGTTTAAGTCTGATGTATGGTGACAAGAAAAAGGCCAATTTTTTGTTTTGTTATTTTTAAGTTACCTACAGATAATGCATTTCATTATTGCCTACTTCCAACTCTCCCTATGTAGTATGTTTCTGATCTTCTGTGCTTGTGCAGTGTAGATGAGCTCACCGCTTTAATTTTTAAGATAGAAATGTGGAAAACTCTTGAATCATAGACTAGGGGAAGGAACCAGAGGTCCTCTAAAATATCAGAGGAGTGAGAAGGAAAGGAAGAGCTCCTTTCTAGGGCCATAGAATAAGAGTAGAAGTTTTTGCTCATTTTTTTTGTTTGTTTTTACTTTACAAAAAAATAAAAAATTTTTTGCTCTTTGAATAACTTAACATGAGGAATTTGGAAACAACCTCTCTTGAAAATATATTGGTATTCATTCCCAAATAATTCTTCTAAGTACCACTTGACCAGAGGATAGGGAAAGGAGGAAAAGGTGAGTGTATTTATATCCTTGCTAGTTTTTGTTATATATTCAGTTGCAGATCTATATTATATATCATTTTATTATCAGATTTTCTAGTGAGAAATATATATGATGGTTTTTTAATAATCATTTTAGGTTTGGAGGCCATTTCAATTCAATATGTATGTGTTTTACGTGTTTAATTCGTATTTACTATATATTAAAAGAATTTCCAAATAGCTCAGATAAGAAAACTTTGGTTTAAAATTGAGTTATTTTATAAGCTACATAGAATACATCAAAATTTTATAAGCTGCATAGAATAGGCTTTAAAATATCAGAATTAGGAAAATAAAATATAGATGGTAAAAATTCAAATATTTATCAAGACTTTTTTCTTCACTAATGATGGGGTAAAGAATTTTTAAATGGATAATATAAAACAGACAGTTCAAAAATTATTTTTGGAAAATATATGCATCGGGAAACATACCCCACACGGTGCCATGGTTTAATTATTCCCCAGCTCTACTTTTGGGAGCCTGGAACTTGTCAGGGTTGTGAAATAGATCTCAGACTATTAAGGACATTCAGAAACTGGCTAAGCCATTCAAGGAAAATCAGGAATTTACGTAATATATTGGACTACAGTCTCAAAGGACAGAGAGAAAATCAGTCAAATGGGTTTTGATATTTTTTTTTCCTAGAAATGTGTAGCAAATGTGATTTTACAAAGCAGCTAAAAATACAACTATCTCTCTGGAATTGAAAATGTGTAAAATAAGACCACACACTTTCAATATGCACAAAATATATTTTAAATGTTTAAGTTGTATTGGTAATTTACTATGTTCTCCTGTAGAAAATCATAATTAAAGTTGGTGCTCGTGTTGCTAAAGTTTTTTTTCTCATGTCAGGAACTTGCAGCTTGTTCTATATAGTTTGGTGAAACAAACAAAACAGTTTTTATCTGCTGTGACATTTAAGTTTGTTGTTAGCTGGAGTTAAATCTACATACATAAAAGTAAAACAATAAATATGGAAACATCCCAACAGTCTTTCCCACAATGTGTATTATTACATTATTCTCAGTAATGACACATACTTAACATTTCCCAAGCTGTTGTTTTAAACCTTAAACATCACCACATTTCTAATTTTTATTTAAAATCTTTCAGAATTCTTAGATTTTGTAACATATCAAGCACAAGTCTCTCATTAAAATTTTTTTTTAATAGTATTTGCTTTTCTTTTAAACTCCATAAAGGAGTATTCGATGTTAACAGACGTAACTCTTTAATGCTCCTCTGTTCATGATTAAGTATGCTAAGTTTTAAGTAATTTAGACTAATGTATTAAAGTGTTCACTTATGTCTAGTCATATGCATACCTACTCTCTTCTAACCTTGAGTCATTTCTATTAAATACAGCATTTAATCTTCTTTCAAGTGAGAACCATCTTTCCATTATATCAAGTGGGCAATATTTAAATTGTCTGATAAGTTCATCCAAATTAATCCCATCATGCCTGTTTAACTCATTTCCCCAAAAAGACCGCGACCTCCAGCCAGTCATTCAGTTCTTGAACTCCCTAATAGAAGCACCAAGGATTATCTATTTGTAATCACATTGTGGTGAATTATCAGTCTCCCAAGAATTATGTAAAGCAAATAGGAATTATTTTAGAGTTGCCCTTATTTTAAAAAACAAAAAAAAAGTAAAGATGGGAAAATTACTTATAGTATTTTTTTTTAATTTGAGAAAGAATTCCTGTAGGTCTCCCTTAAATAGTGACTTTGGTAAAGCTTTTTAATTTCTAGAACTCAGAGCTATATTCACTTTTGAGCTATGTACCTATTGTATAAGTTGAAGTAATACTGCAAATTCAAACAGTAAACATCATTAATCCTAGATATTTGGGTACTACCTACAGTGAGATATGGTAGGAAACATTCTACACTTACAACAACTTCCACCATAGCTAGCTCCAAACAGGTCATTAACCTCTGAATTACTGTTTTCACAACCATAAAATTATGCTGGTCTCTTGAAAGTATTAGTTTATGGGTGTGGAGAGGAAGGCTTAAATTTCATTTTTGAAGCTGTCGTTAAAAGTATATATTTTTAGCAAAGGAATTAATAACTAATAGCATTGATGAGTCAAGTTAATATTTGTTTTTGTTTTTTTTTTTTTTTAATTTTGGGCCTCACTCCTATAAAAGACTTGGAACAGAAGTCTTAGTATGATGGTAAACTTGAAAATTAAAATTTTATCAGGGATATTAGAATCCAATTATATGAGACTGCATCCTCAACAGGCACCTTGGTTGCAACACCATGAAAGACCTTGATCCAGAGGTTCTCAGCAAGCCACACCTGAATTCCTAACCCACAAAAACTGTGAGATAACAGATGTTTGTGTTTTTAGCTGCTAAGCTTTAATTTGTTTATGCAGAAATAAGGGAAAAGGACCCTAGAGATCCTTGAGGAATCCCACTTTACAGATGTAGAAGCTGAGGGCTAGAAGGAGAAAAGTCATGTACACAAAGTCTGGAGACAACTCAGATAGTCACTACATCCTCTTGCTCTTTCTCATTTTTACTCTTTAACTGGCTCCTCACTTTTTAGATGGATGGCACTGGGCTCTGGAGCAAACCATCTGTTCTGTATCTGTTAAGGCCTCTAGAGCTTCATTCATTCCTTCATCAAATATTTTTTGAGTGTCCACTATGTGCCAGGCACTATTCTAGATTCAAGATATAAAGTAATATACAAAAACAAAATCCAGTTACAAATATAATTTTTAAAGCTATTTGTGAGCATAACTTCGTAACACATTTAGAACCTTTGCCTTCAGCTGACATGAATTATGTTGTCTTTTTGTTTTTTGGTCCAGTTTCATTAGTCATTAAAGTCATTTGAATTAAAGACAATAATCCAGACTCCAGAGGTTATGGCTTTTATGTGTTTGGATACTGTCATAGTCTGCTCAGGCTGCCATAACAAACACAGACTGGGTGGCTTAAATAACAGAAATTTATATTTTCACAGTTCTGGAGGCTGGGAATCTGAGATCAGGGTACCAGTATACTGGGTTTCTGGTGAGGGTGCCTTTCCTGGCTTACAGATGGCTGCCTTCTCACTGTGTTCTTGCATGGTAGCAGAGGAGGGTCAGAGAGGAGAGCAAGCTCTGAGGCATCTCTTTTTTATAAGGGCACTAATCCCGTCATGAAGCCCTCACCCTCATGACCTCATCTAAACCTAATTATCTCCTAAAGACTTCCTCTCCAAATACTATTTAAGGCTTCAACCTGAATTTGGAGGTGACACAGTTGAGCCCATAGCAGATATATTTAGTAACAACTGTGGGTACAGGCATGCCTCAGATATTGCAGGTTCGGTTCCCAGCCACCATAAATATTTAAATAAAGTGAGTCACAAATTTTTTGGTTTCCCAGTGCATATAAAAGGCATATTTACCCTATACTGTAGTCTATTAACTGCAATAACATTGTGCCTAAAAAAGATGTACATGCCTTAATTTTCAAACTATTGCCAAAAAATGCTAAATAACCATCAGAGCCTTCAGCAAGTAGTAATGTTTTTGCTGATGGACAGTCTTGCCTCATTTTGATAGATACTCACCAGGATGGTGGTTGCTGAAGGTTAGGGTGGCCGTGGCAATTTTTTACAATAAGACAGTAGTGAAGTTTGCTTCATCAATTGACTCTTCCTTTTACAAGAGATTTCTCTGGCATGCAGTGCTATTTGATAATATTTGATACCCACAGTAGAACTTCTTTCCGAACTTCTTTCACAATTGGAGTTAATCTTCTAAAGCCCCGCCACTGCTTCATCAACTAAGTTTATGGAATATTCTAAATCCTTTGTTGTCTTTTCAACAATGTTCACAGCATCTTCACCAGGAGAAGACTTTCCCCCCTTCTTTTCACAGATGTTGAGATTGTCAAGAAACTACTTTCCTTGCCCACCCATAAGAAGCAACTTATCATCTGTTCAAGTTTTATCATAAGATTGCAGCAATCCAGACACATCTTCAGGCTCCACTTGTAGTTCTCTTGCTATTTTCACCGCATCTGCAGTTACTGCCGCCACTGAGGTTTTGAACTTCTCAAAGTCATGAAAGTTGTAATTAACTTCTTTCAAACTCTTGTTAATGTTGATATTTTGACTCCCATGAATCACAAATATTCTGAATGAATGGCATCCAGAATAGCAAATCCTTTTCAGAAGGTTTTTATTTTGCCCAGATCCATCAGAGGAATCACTATCTATGAAAGCTTTTGCCTTATAAAATGTATTTCTTGGATGATAAGACTTGAAAGCTGAAGTTATTCTTTGATCTATGGCTGCAGAATGGATGTTGTGTTAGCAGGCAGAAAAACACTAATCTCATACATCTCCATAGAGCTCTTGGGTGACCAGGTGCACTTGTCAATGAGCAGTAATATTTTGAAAGGAATCTTTTTCTGAGCAATAGATCTCCGCAGTGGGCTTAAAATATTTAGTAAACCTTCCTATAAACGGATGTGCTACCATCCAGGCTTTATGGTTCCTTTTATAGAGCAAAAACATTATATTTAGTTTAATTTTAAGGACCCTAGGATTTTTGGAATGATAAATGAACATTAGTTAGCATTGCATTGGCCCCTAACAAGAAATCAGTCTCTCGTTTGAAGCCAAGCATCAACTTTTCTCTAGCTATGAAAGTCCTGGATGACATCTTCCAACATAAGACTTTCATCTACATTGAAAGTTTGTTTTTAGTGTAACTACCTTCATCAATGATCTTAGCTAGATCTTCTGGATAACTTGCTGTAGTTTCTACTTTAGCAGTTGCTGCTTCACCTTATGCTTGTCTGTTGTGGAGACAGCTTGTTTCCTTAAACTCCATGAATCAACCACTGCTAGCTTCAGACTTTTCTTCTGCAGCTTCCTTACCTTAGCCTCCATAGAATTGAAGAGAGAGGGCCTTGCTCTGCGTTAGGCTTTGGCTTAAGATAGTGTTGTGGCTGATTTGATCTATTAAAAAAAAAAAAACTCAGGCTTTCTCTATACCACTTTTCTTATGATTCATGTGTTCACTTGAGTAGCACTTTTAATTTCAGGAACTCTTCCTTTGGATATACAACTTGGCTGTTTGGCTCAAGAGGCCTAGCTTTCAGCTTGCCTTGGCTTTCAACATGCTTTCCTCACTAAGCTCCAATCATTTATAGCATTTGATTGAGAGAGAGAGAGAGATGTACAGCTCTTCACCTGAACATTTAGAGGCCATTGGATGGTTATTAACTGGCCTGGTTTTAATAGTGTTATGTCTCAGGGAATAGGGAGGCACATGGAGAGGGAGAGAGATGGGGAATGGCCAGTGGAGCAGTTGGAACACACACGTCTGTGCCCTCAAACAAAACAGTAACATCAAAGATTACTGATCACAGATCACCGTAACAGATACAATAATAATGAAGACATTTGAAATGTGAGAAGTACCAAGATATGACACACACACAGTAAGCACATTCTGTTAGGAAAATAACACCTATAGATGTGCTCAATGTAGGCTTGCCACAAGCCTTGTTTGTAAAAAAACAAAAACAATTATCTTCAAAGCATGATAATAAAGTGAAGCAGAATAAAACAAGGTATGCCTGGTTTTTGTTTTGTTTTGTTTTGAGACAAGGTCTTTCTCTGTCACCCAGGCTGGAGTGCAGTGGCACAATCTCATCTCACTGCAGCCTCCAGCCTCTGGGCTCAAGTGGTCCTCCCACCTCAGCCTCCGAAGTAGCTGGGTCTACAGGCATGTGCCACCACACCACACCTGGCTAATTTTTGTAGAGACCAGGTTTCACCATGTTACCCAGGCTGGTTTTGAAGTCTTGAACTCAGGCGATCCATCCACCTCGGCCTCCCAAAGTGCTGGGATTACAGGCATGAACCACAGCACCTGGCCATGTATTTTCATTTAACCAGTACTAAATAACTACATGTCTTTGGCAGCCTATAATGTAGCATCCCATTTTTAAAAATAGAAGTGTGTATTCAGGGTGCACTCAATAGGATTACATCTGGCTGGCAGTCCCTTCCTACTTCAGTCCATTATCCTGCTACCAGAATGATCTTCATGGTTTCATTTAAAAAAAAAAAAAATGAGATCCTGTTTCTGTCTTAAAGTTCTCTTCTAATTCCTTGTATTAATCAGGATTCTCCAGAGAAACAAGACCAATAGGATGCATATGTGTATACACATATATGTATAGCTCTCTCCCTCATATATACACATATCATGTATATACATATATATCATATATGTACATATATATATATATATATGAGGGAGAGAAAGATTTATAAGGAATTAGTTCATGCACTTAGGCTGAGAAGTCTCATGATCTTCAGTCAGCAGGCTGGAGACCCAGGAATGCCAATGGTGTAGTTCAAGTCCGAGTCCAAAGGGTTGAGAACCAGGAAAACCAATGATAAAAGTTCCAGTCCACAAGCTACCTGGCTAAAGACCCAGGAAGACTGAATGTTTCAGTTTTAGTGCAAAGGCAGGAAAAGACTGATGTCCCAGTTCAATCAGGCAAGAGAAATTATCCTTACTTGAGCCTTTTTTGTTCTATTCAGGCCTTCAATTCATGAGAGCCACCAACATTAGAGAGGGCAATCTGCCTTACTCAGTCTACTGACTTAAATGTTAATCTCATCCAAAAACACCCTCATAGATATGCCCAGAATAATGTTTGACCACATATCTGGGCACCCTGTGGCCCAGTCAACACATTAAATAAACCATCACATCCCTTCATGTAGAAAAGAGTGGTTTGGACCATAGGCTCAGGAGTTAAACCACCTCTGAGCCTACCACTTTTGTGCAACTCACCTCACCTCTCTGCCTTTCACCTCTCTGTAAACTAGAGCAGCTCCCGAATGTCCATCTAGGAAGGCTTGGGGTGAGCAACCTGATTAGAAGGGAACAATGTGACTTAAAACTGCATATTTGCTTAGCAAACCTATGACTTTTCTCAGAATATACAGTTTGCTTGTGATGGAGGGCTATTAATATTTATAAGGAAACCAAATCCCCATTCACTTAAGCCATCCACTCCTACCACTGTAATTGAATATTACCTACCTTTCAGAATAATTGCAAGGTTTTGTGTCTTGATCATTATGAAAAATGTGGCAGGTATTATTACTAATAAAGAAGTACCCAACTATGGGAATGATTGTTCCTTCCTTATGAATGAGAGCAGCTCTCTGTTCAATACGATTCATACTCAAGTTCTAATAAACTTTCTTTAGCAAGAGAGCAAAGAGTATGGTACAGTCAGTCCACCCAGGTTGCCTGTTAACCTGGTGCTTGAAGGAAAAAAAGTAAGAATTTGCCCTCATCTAATTCCTCACTTGCCCTCAAACATGTCATACTACTTGACAATGGGGCTTTCCCACATTTGTCCCACATTTGCATGGTCTGCCTTATCTCTTACCTGGCGAACTCCTACACTCCTTCAAGACTTGCTCCAAAATGCACTTGCTAGATCTTCTGACATCAACTGCCACCTTGGGCTATAAGTTACGTGTGTCTCTTCCCCCACTAGACAATTACCTGATGGAAGAATATTGTTCTTAAGATGTTAAGATGGTGTATGTGTGGCATAGTATTTGTTCCTAAATGTAAAAGTTATTAAACAAGTTTTCTGAAAGTCTGAAGCTTTATTGTGTTTATTGTGATTGT